CAGCTTTGGGTCCCAGCTAGATTGGAGATGATCAGTAAGGAACCCTAATGCTACCAACACAAGACAACTAAGAAAAGTGCAAATATTCATGAAAATCGTTGCCAACTGTTTTGTAATCCTCACCACAATCCTGCAAGGTGGACAGCAGCATCCTCACCACTTTTCAGACAGGTAAACAAAGGCTCAGAAAGGAAACAGTACCTGGTTGGAATCAGCACTGAAGCTTCAGCTACCTGCCTGCAGAGATGTGCTCATCTAGCAGTTTCTAGGAGACTAGGCTGGCGGCAGTGCCTGCTCTGATAAGGGAGGAGGAGGGGAGAGGCTTGCTGTGGTGGCTTGTAGGGGGTGTGTGTGTGTGTGTGTGTGTGTGTGTGTGTGTGTCTATTTGTGGGGTCATTTCCAGGGCTACATGTGAGTTTAAGTGTGTGTATATGGGTTGAGATATGGTGTATATGGATATTTGTCGGTCAGTTCTTGGAAAGTGTGTATATGAGTGTGTGTTGAGTGGGGTTGGGGGGTTAGTCCCTGAGCCGTGTGAATATGTGGATGGGGGCACTCGTGAGGGCAAATGGGCTCGGATTTTGTGCATGATTGTGTGTGTGTGTGTGTGTGTGTGAGCTTGAGATTCCAAGTATGTGGGGGAGGGAGGGGGCGGTGTCGGAGATCAATCCCTGGGCCATGTGTTTATAGTGTGTGTGTCTGCCCAGAAGAGAGTGGGTTACTGGGCTGTGCACGTCTGTGTAGGGTGAGTGTGTGTATGAGGGTGAATGAGTGTGGGAGGTGTCATTCCCTGGTCCGTGTGTAAGAGTGTGACCGCGCACGCCTTCGTGTGTGTCCCGGGTGTGTGGGGTCGGGGCGGTGACGAGGTGAGGGGGACGCCGGCCGAGCCCCGCCCTCCGCTGCAGGTGGGCCGGCCCCGCGGCGGGGCCGGCAGCGCTAGCTGTTCTTGGCTCGCGGCCGCGCCGGGCTCGCAGGGCTGGGCTCGGGCTGCGGGGCGGCGCCGGGACAGGAAGCGGAAAGCAGCAGTGCAGCGGCGGCGGCGGCGGGGCTCTGCCTCTCCAGGAGCCCAGCGCAGGCCGCAGAGCCGGGGCCGCTGTGAGCCGAGACCGCGGGCCGCGGAGCTCGGGCGGCCGGCGCGGAGGTGAGTCCCGCGAGAGGCCGAGCGCTGCGCGGTTAATGTCTTTTTTTTTCCCCCTCTTTCCCAGAATTTGTTCCTGTTGAAGAGTGGCTCCTCTTCTAATTTCCAGACTCCTTGAGGTTTTAGGAGTCTGGTAGGTGAAATTTTCTACCTCTAAGGAGAAACAGTACCTGCTCCTTCCTCAAGCGCAAGCCCTCCATTGCTATGGATACCGAATCCACTTATTCTGGATATTCTTACTATTCAAGTCATTCGAAAAAATCTCACAGACAAGGGTATGTAAGTTGTTCATTATTACACTTTTCCTCATAAATGTGCTAGCTCATTGTTGTTTTTCAGGGAAAGAACTAGAGAGAGACACAAGTCACCCCGGAATAAAGACGGCAGAGGGTCAGAAAAGTCTGTCACCATTCAACCTCCCACTGGAGAGCCCCTGTTGGGAAATGATTCTACTCGGACAGAGGAAGTTCAGGTAAGGATCAAAGGTGGTCTGTAAGCACACTGTCATGTCATCCTCACTGTCTTCTCCCCACCAGGATGACAACTGGGGAGAGACCACCACGGCCATCACAGGCACCTCGGAGCACAGCATATCCCAAGAGGACATTGCCAGGATCAGCAAGGACATGGAGGACAGCGTGGGGCTGGATTGCAAACGCTACCTGGGCCTCACCGTCGCCTCTTTTCTTGGACTTCTAGTTTTCCTCACCCCTATTGCCTTCATCCTTTTACCTCCGATCCTGTGGAGGGATGAGCTGGAGCCTTGTGGCACAATTTGTGAGGGGCTCTTTATCTCCATGGCATTCAAACTCCTCATTCTGCTCATAGGGACCTGGGCACTTTTTTTCCGCAAGCGGAGAGCTGACATGCCACGGGTGTTTGTGTTTCGTGCCCTTTTGTTGGTCCTCATCTTTCTCTTTGTGGTTTCCTATTGGCTTTTTTACGGGGTCCGCATTTTGGACTCTCGGGACCGGAATTACCAGGGCATTGTGCAATATGCAGTCTCCCTTGTGGATGCCCTCCTCTTCATCCATTACCTGGCCATCGTCCTGCTGGAGCTCAGGCAGCTGCAGCCCATGTTCACGCTGCAGGTGGTCCGCTCCACCGATGGCGAGTCCCGCTTCTACAGCCTGGGACACCTGAGGTAAGAGGCAACATCCAGGAGGCAGAAAGGATGCTTTGCATTAATTTTGTTCTTTTTTTCTCAGTATCCAGCGAGCAGCATTGGTGGTCCTAGAAAATTACTACAAAGATTTCACCATCTATAACCCAAACCTCCTAACAGCCTCCAAATTCCGAGCAGCCAAGCATATGGCCGGGCTGAAAGTCTACAATGTAGATGGTATGTGCCTTGAAAGGGTGTCCGTGGTGCTCAACACTATTCTTTCACTGTCCTTTCCCCAAAGGCCCCAGTAACAATGCCACTGGCCAGTCCCGGGCCATGATTGCTGCAGCTGCTCGGCGCAGGGACTCAAGCCACAACGAGTTGTATTATGAAGAGGCCGAACATGAACGGCGAGTAAAGAAGCGGAAAGCAAGGTATACTGCCCTCCTGATGCCAGTACCCTCTTTCCTGATTACTTAGTGTTGCATCACCTTCTAGGCTGGTGGTTGCAGTGGAAGAGGCCTTCATCCACATTCAGCGTCTCCAGGCTGAGGAGCAGCAGAAAGCCCCAGGGGAGGTGATGGACCCTAGGGAGGCCGCCCAGGCCATTTTCCCCTCCATGGCCAGGGCTCTCCAGAAGTACCTGCGCATCACCCGGCAGCAGAACTACCACAGCATGGAGAGCATCCTGCAGCACCTGGCCTTCTGCATCACCAACGGCATGACCCCCAAGGTGCGCTGCTCCGGGCGGGCTCTGCCACCGTCCTTCCCTAATGGCCTTTCTCCTCTGCTTCCAGGCCTTCCTAGAACGGTACCTCAGTGCGGGCCCCACCCTGCAATATGACAAGGACCGCTGGCTCTCTACACAGTGGAGGCTTGTCAGTGATGAGGCTGTGACTAATGGATTACGGGATGGAATTGTGTTCGTCCTTAAGTGCTTGGACTTCAGCCTCGTAGTCAATGTGAAGAAAATTCCATTCATCATACTCTCTGAAGAGTTCATAGACCCCAAATCTCACAAATTTGTCCTTCGCTTACAGTCTGAGACATCCGTTTAAAAGTTCTATATTTGTGGCTTTATTAAAAAAAAAAGAAAAATATATAGAGAGATATATATCTATGCCAGAGGGGTGTCTTTTTTAAAAATTCTTCTTCATTGCTGACTGAAACTGGCAGATGATTGACCAGTATCCTTTGACCATCTGCACTTTATTTGGAAGGAAGCAGGGGCTGTCCACCCTGAAAAAGAGTGACTGATGACATCTGACTTTTGTCGATGGGACTTCTCAAGAAGCCATTCCTTGGAGCTTCTGTTACAGCTGTAAACCAAAGTGGAGCTGGTGCTTCTTGGGAGCCTCGCCTTACAACTAATTCCTGCCTTTCGTCCAGTACCAAGTCCCCCGTTGCTTCTGGTCAGCCCACTTGTAGACTTCCAGGGGACACATCTTTATTCTGTTTCAGGAAACCAGTCACGACACGTCCACATATGTATTTGTGTATGTTAATGTCCAGTATCACATCACCCATGAAAGTCGTGGGCAGTTCAGGAGATACCTGCCTTCATCTTTGTTCTTTGTTGCCTTAGGTTCTTCAGAGAAAGATCACAACAAAAAATGTACACTGTCGTTTACAGCTATTAAGTGATTTGATTTTGTTTTTTTCCCAAAGAGAAAACCTACCTGCCCTGTTTCTGATCCCACCCCTCTGCTGGCTTGAAGCAGGTAACCCTTTCCCAGCCCTGCAGCTGCCCACCTGGCCTCCATGCCATCCTGCCCCCACCTGGCTGGCAGCCCTGGCTCTCCATGTGTGCCCTCCGGCTCTGTGTGAAGCCTCAAGTCAGTCCCAGCATTGTTTCCATAGGGAAGTGTGGGGTGCCCAGCAGGTAAAGCACAGGGAGAGAGGGCAGTGGGAATGCCACCTTTAGGCTGCAGCAGGAGCCCCACACTGCCCAGTTTTCCTCCCCACTGTTCTACACCAACCAGGGGAGACTAACACTGTGACTCTGGGATTGGCAGGTGCAACTTGGAGCCACTTAATTTCCTGGGGACGTAAGTTCTTCCCAAGCTTAGAGCAAGCTGCCCTGCCAAAGGAGACCAAACCATGCCAACCACGCTGGCAACTGCTGCTGTCCAGTCCCTGTGTTTTCTGACCACCGTCACTGTGCAACTCATCGCCTCTGCCACTTAGGACCAGGAAAGAGGCTGGTTTTGCTCCCACTCTTAGTTGCTGATAAAGTGGGGAGAAGGAAAATGGACACTCTACAGAGTTTGGGGAAGGGAGAGTAGGGAGCCCATCTTGTCCAGAAAGATTCATCTGTGGTCTGTCTGTTAAACACAGCTGATTTCAGTGGGCTTTCCCCTGGCCCTGGGGGAGCAGACACTGACTGGGTTGTGGGCAGAGGAGCCATCCTGGCGGAGCCCTGCTGCAGGGGAGCTCCTTCAGGAGCCCCATCCGGACCTCTTGCACTGGGCTGCCTTTGCCTCCATTTGCCTTCCTGTATCTGCAACAAACCTTTTAAAAGTGTTCACTCTTGCTTTTTCCAGTATTTCGGTAATCAGCCATCTTGCTGTAGTACAGGATGACATTGTCGAATGCTCTTTGTATGTGTGCACACCCCCTTACTCCCTTACTGCTTCATACACTCCACAAGTGGTACAGTATTTTGTGTCATTGTAAAAATCAAAATTGGCTTTGGATCTTTGTAATACACCTGTACCTGAAAAAGTAAACAACATTCTTCAATTACTAGCCTTCAGCTTGAAAAGACATGCTGGAGAAGAAGGAAGGGGGAACCCATAGGTGTGGCGTGGAGCCAAGATGTACTATTCAACTATGTGTTTCTGTTTATAAAAAACACATACCATGGAACCATGGTGCTTTTGTTCTTAGTTTTTGCCGTTAGATCCCTTCAAACTGGAAGTTCCTTACAATATCTTTCTCAGGAAATATTTTGGGAAATGGGGTAAGAGATGGCAAGTGTGAGACGGGCTGTGTCAGAGGTTGCTACGTCATGGATACAGTGCAGTTCCAAGTGCCATAAGTGTATGTACATATAGTTAATAATGACACTGTTCATCACCATTCTAAAATACTGTTCTTCCAACCCTATCTTCAATGACCAGTCCAGAAGGGGTTAAGCTGGATTCATTTGCTCTGGCATGTGCATTCCCAGCAGGGTGAAGAAAGGTTTAAATTAAAGAATTTATTTTCTCTCTCCCCCTTCCTCTTTCTCCCAGTCTTTGCATAGGAGAATGTTAGACATTCAGAAATTACTGTTTCTGTTTTAAATTGAGTATTGATTTTTTTATATTGACTTTGTATTGAGTTCTTTTTGAAAGAATAACAAAATAAAATGCAGGATCTTTGTAAAGCCTTTGCACTTTCAACCTCTTTATAGCTTGAGTTACTTTTGCAGTGGGAACAATGTAAATGACATTTAAAAGATTTAAGGTTTCAGAAAGCTGCATCCCACAATTGAACACAATGCATTTTTATTTCAATTCTTGGAACTGGTAGGCTATTCTTTTTAAAAGGGGGTAAACTTCGCCCTAAGGCTGGTAGAATGTATGTTCACATTATAGTAGACAGGATTTCATTTGCCTTATATGTTTATAGATTTTTTATAATTTTCATCCTACGTTATTAAAATTAGAGCATTGAGTGTTAAAGAACTTAATGAGGAGTCTATATCTGAGATTGCTCTCTTCCCTGGTGATGTTTTAACTGGTAGATAATTTGTTCTTAAATATGTACTTTTGAAGATAGGACAGTTTTTATAGTCCATGAACTGAATGTTAAAAAGTTCTGTATGCATTCTCAGAGAGGATTTTAAAGCTATATAGTTCATCCATCCTTTGCATTATCAAAATGTTAAGTCAAATCTGTAATACTTTGGCTAAAATTCATAAAGTAAGCCCTAGAGAAAATACTTGACCACCAAATTTTTGCCCAACTATCATCACCTCCCTTCCCCCGCCTCTGTTCTTGCCTTTTGACATCTACATGGAAGACAAGTTCTTTACAGCAAATGGTAAGAGGCAGGTGACCTGGTGTGTTTGCTGTGTTGTAGTTCATTGCCTGGGGCTTGGGACTCCTTTTTTAATGGAGAGACTAGCTGTGCAGGTGTGTGTTGGATAGGGATAAAGTGCTCACCCCTGCCCTCTCTACAGTAGTTGGTGGTAGATTTCTCTCTCATTTTGCCTCATAATCACTTTCGAGTGCATGTATTTACCTAAGGGCTGTAGCTCTGTGGGATGCTACCAGCATATTGGACTGACAGAAATTGATTACCTTGCCACTCCAACCTACGTACTGAGTGAGTGCTCCAGCCACTCAGTGAAACCAACAAAAGTGAGTCCTTGGTTTACCTTCCAATCTGGGTCCTGCTGTGTAAGTATCCCTAAGTGGGGATGCATATTTGTTTGTGCGTTTTTATTTCCATATATGTGAGCATTTCTCTGAGTGTATTACCAGACGGATAGCACATTTATATGTCAGACATCTTAACATCTGTGTTATCTGTAGCAGGTGTGTAGCTCAGCAGATACGTGTCATTGTGTATATAGCTGAGTGTGTGAGGGTGTCTGTGTTTCTGCAGTCCCCTGTGTTTGAGAGATGACTTAATAACCCTGTGTTTTGAGAGGTCGCTCTAAACCAGTGACTTTTCCCTCCCCTGCTTTATTCCTTTCCCTCACTGACACTGGCTTCTCCCGCTAGAGTAAATGGCTTTAGCACAGCACTGTCTTCTGGGGAGCCTGCTGTCCTGCAGGCAAGTCCATTAAACTCTTTCTTGCTTTAGGACTCTGAAAACAGCAAGAAACAAACAAACAAAGGTCAAGCTCTAAGAAAATTACTGCTCAAACTTCACTACCCTGGAAGCCTTACTAGATATTTCTTAAGGTAACTTAAAAATTGGGCTTTATTTTTAAAAAGTGATAGGTTACTTACAGTAGCACAGAAATGTTAGCATATTTATTTAAATAGTCCTGCAGCAGAGACCCTGCGATTGTAAAGTGATTTAAGTATTTCTGGGTAGTGTTTGTGATTTACGGATTTGTTACTGAAAAACAAAAAAATCACTACTGTGAATTTACTACTATGTAACCTTGTGGTCGTATTTCATTATAAATAAAATAAGAATTGCTCTTCTGCCCACCGTTCTTGATTGGTATTCAGTGCAGTAGCGAAATGAGATAGTTTAGACACTGTTGAAATAACTGCATTGAGCTTTAACCAAGTGTATGCTCAGAAAATTCAGTTTTGGATCACATTTTGACAAAACATGTTTTGGTCAAAGAAAGGAAAGGCTACTAACACATTTATCAGGTAATGTATGTCACAGTCCGTGTTCCACCCAGCCTTGTTATCCCCACATTCTTTCAAGATAGGAGTCATCTTGGTTTTTCGGGTGAAAAACGGAAGGTCAGAGAGGAAGGGGCTTGTCCAAGGTCTCATGTCTGGTTAACAGAATTTCAAACTAGATGTTTGATTCTAACCCCTCAGTCCACTGTACCTTGAAGTATGGTCTAAATGATTCGGCACTTCTGGATGTTGAGGAAGGACCTAGAGACACATCCTTGAACTAGAACCTGGGGTGAGAGTTCATTGGGAGGCAGGATCTCTTCTTTCACTTTGGATTTACACCTTGTCCCTTGGAAAGCTTCTCCACTATGCTAGCAAATATCTTAGGATATTTGATGGAAAGAACTTGAGAATCCCTTCTGGAAAACCCAGCCTTTCAGTGTTAACACCTGCTGCAAGACAGGGATGCTGTTGTTCTGGCAGCCCCCCTTTGCTTTTGCCTGGCCCCACCTTCTGCTCCCACTCTGCTGGCTTGGGCAAGATGCGTGCCTTGGGCCTTGGGTGCAGGGAGGCAGGCAGGGGCTTGACCTGGCCTCTCTCTGGTGCCATGGCAACATTATGCCCCAAACTTCTTCCCTGGTTGGAGTGAGAGGGGCTGTCCACAGCCCCATCCTGTGGGGATCTCAAGCCGGAGTCCCTGGCCTGGCCTCCTTGACGTAGGTGTTCTCAGCAAGCAGTTTGCATCCCACCGTCTTTCTCACACTTGCCCCCAAGACTTTTGACAGAGCAGACGTAAAACAGGACTCAGAAAACCATTTTTCTCTGTTCCCATATGTAGTAAGTTTTGATTCAGTTGTGCATAAACCATAGTTTTCTGCCCTGCTGTTTGCTTTCAATGGAAGACAGTAAAGGGAAGATGGTGCTCACATCTCTCCATGTGACATCTCATTAGGAATTAAGATGCGATGGATTAGAAATGTAAAACTTCAGAATAAAATTAAATTTCAGGGCTCTATAAGTCCCGTTTTCCCAGGTCCTGTTCCGTTTCTACGTAGATAACCCAATTTGTTTTGTCTATGAAATAAGCCTCTTTAGTGGGTTGTTTTAGTCTCTCCAACAAAAGAGCAGATTCCTAAAGCCAGGTGCAGCACTGTGAAAAGTTTCTTTCAATATGGCACCAAGACTCTACCATTTATGTCTCTCTCAGCTTACAAACATCAGCGTTTTGTCCTTGTCATAGTGGAAGAAAGACACTTACTTTAAGCTTTGGGGACAAAGGTGACAAACCCCAGGCTTTTATCTTAAAAGTGTCTTTGGCACTTCTTTTGGCACTGAAATGGTATTTGGGAAGCATTATTTGAATGTACAGTTGTTTGGTTTTGTATGTGCTTATCTTTATCTGAGCTTTCACTTGTAGACATGGCCTTTTGTTGTGAAGTTGCTCATCATTTAGGAGTGTTTAATTCTAAAAAGCCTTCAGCCTAAGAAAGCTTCATCTGTGGGGACCAGAGACTTGTTGCTCAGGGAGTTAGTGATGGGACTTGGGCATCTGATCTGCAGGTGACAAGTTTAGTTCAACTGAAGTTGTAGGGAATTTAGACAGTTGCACATCATTGCCGTTCTAGGGGCCTTGTAGAAAGATGAAACAGTTGTTTTTCATTTACCAGCACCTCTCAGTTATAGAGGTAATGGAACATTCGCTTACTTTTCATCATCATTCTTTAAAAAGGGAACATACAAAAATCTAAACTATGGCAATAATTTATTTTTATAATAGTTTACGGTAGGCTTTAATTAAATGGCAAACTCCTCTGGGACCCCTAAGTTATGGCGTGATTAGCCAAATTTGATTTCCAACAGTCATTTATGGCCATAACTATTGCATAGAGTGCAGGATGCCAGCAAAGATGAGGGTGGGGGCAGATACTGGCTCAGTGATTTAACTCACATTATAGATGACCCCTTCCTCAACAGAAATGCTACTGAGAGAACCAGAGAGGCCTGGGCCAGGCAGGTCTTATTTGAGAGGAGATTATTTGATAATTGCTTTGGTTAGAAGGACTTTACATTTCCTGATTTCAAGTCCAGCACCAATTTAGAAAGTTCAGAGATGAAACCACCTGTCTTTACCTGACAGAGTCATAACGGTTTGTGTAAAAATGTGGTCAGGGACCTTTTTTGTTCTTTCTGATTAGTTAATACTGTACATTGTAACCAGGAGGGGCAGTTTTGCCAACCAGCCTCTGCTCATGGTCACCATATGTGTATGACAAGGCCTGAGTGAGTTCCTGCATAAACTGGGTAGTGGGCTCTTTTGACACATTTGCAAGCATGTAAATGAATGAATGACACTACCAGCAACCATCTGTACAGGTCCATTTACTTACATTCATAAGGTTTATGCTATGAAACTTCTTCTCATTGTGATGTCAGTAACAGAGTTAGTGTCTCTGATGGAATAGTGTACCTGTCACCCAAGTTATTTTGTTCCTTTTTGGGTCCTCCAGTATAATCCCCCCCTCATCCCAATTAACTGTAAAATGTTTTACACATCACATTTTTTATACTGTAAACTTGGAAAATAAACTGAAATATCAAATTGTGTCTTGTTTCTTTTCTTCATGTGATTAT